TCAACCAGAGACTTGTCCAGTGTGCACCTCCAGGTACTCTTTATAATGTACCTTCACACAATCGGTGGTGGTATTTTTTATATTGAGATCACATTTCACATGCATGAACGATCTCATAATCTAATAACTGATGCCAATTTTAACCAATAATGGGACACTTTTGGTGGAAACTGGGTACCCATCTAACCTTCCTCTATTGTCCTACAAGACAACTCCCAACAACGCCAATTCTTTATTAAGTTTCCTTGCTTTTCTTACCCAAAATAGTTGTCCAGTGAACAGTAAAAGTTGATCGGAGCATACTCTCATGTCTTATTTTCCAACGTATGGCCCAAATCTACATTCAGGTAGTGCTTTGCCTACGATGGAGGGCCTTGTACCGCCTGGGATTGCTAGTTTCGGTTAAGTACCCCTGTTTGAAAACAAAAACAGTGGCGCGTGTCAGAAGTCCCTCCCGCGCGGCCTCTTCCCCCTCTTCCTCCGCAGCAGGAGGCCTGACCCCCGCGTCCTGCACCCGTGTGGACCAAACGTTCAGCCTCCCCCGCCACAATCGGACGGGAACTCGCGCGCTTTCCGGGCTATTCCCTGTTTGTGCTGAGTTATGGGCGAATCTCCCAAAAAGGAGATATACGAGTGGGTCGTCCAACTTTGAGGGGAAACGAGGATTCTCTTTCTCATTTTCTCTCCTGATTTCTCTCCCTACCCGGACCGCACTTCTCGAATTATCCCCGTAAGGAGGAACGACGAATGCCGCCGGTCCCACGAGACTGCCGCCCCCCACTCATGCCCAAACAAGGATAGAATCTTGTAGCGAGGCGACAAGAAAATAAATAAGCGGGCGTTTCAAACCGAGTCCTCGGGTGTGCAGACCCGCAGCGGAGTCGCGGGAGCGAGGTGGGAAATCCTGGCCGCGGCGCCGGGCTCCGCCCGCCGGGGGGCGCGGGGCGGCGGGCGCATGCGCGTGCGCGGTGCGGCCCCAGCCCTGGCTGCCGCCGCCTGCCGCCGCCGTCGCGATGCCTATTTTAGTCAAAGCGGCTGCGGGCTTGGGGACCCGGCCCGGGCAGCGGAGCTTCCGGACCCGCCGACCCGCCGAGGAGCGCGCGTCGGGCTCCCGTCGAGCAGCTGAGCCCGTGTGCCCCGCGTCCCGCGCCCCGAAGCTGCCGCTCCGAACTTTGGTCGGCGCTGCCCAGGCTCCCCGCCAGGGACCAGCCGGGTAAGGATGGGAGGCGCAGCTGCAGCCGGCTTACGATTTTACTTTTGTTTACTTGTTTTTACAGGAATTTTCAAAATGAATTATACAGAGTCCAGCCCATTGAGAGAATCAACTGCCATAGGTTTTACACCTGAGTTAGAAAGTATCATACCTGTGCCTTCCAATAAGACCACTTGTGAAAACTGGAGAGAGATACATCATCTGGTTTTTCATGTAGCAAATATTTGTTTTGCAGTTGGGTTGGTTATTCCAACTACTCTTCACCTTCATATGATATTTCTTAGGGGAATGTTAACTCTAGGTAAGATACCTAACTGATACTTTATGTAACTTTTATCTAACGTGTTAACTTTGCTCTTCAACAGGATGTACCCTTTATATCGTCTGGGCCACTCTCTACCGATGTGCCTTGGATATAATGATCTGGAACTCTGTGTTCTTGGGTGTCAACATTTTGCATCTGTCGTATCTTTTATACAAGAAGAGACCGGTAATTATTAAAATTAATTAATAAGGAAGTGATGGTGAAGCATCTAGTCATTGCTGCATTTCAGGTAAAGATTGAAAAGGAACTCAGTGGCATGTACCGGCGATTGTTTGAACCACTCCGTGTGCCTCCAGATTTGTTCAGAAGACTAACTGGACAGTTTTGCATGATCCAAACCTTGAAAAAGGGCCAAACTTATGCTGCAGAGGATAAAACCTCAGTTGATGACCGTCTGAGTATTCTCTTGAAGGGAAAGTAAGTGTTCTGTGGAAATCAAAATTCCTAGTTTGCTTTTATTAACATTAATTTCTGTTATCAGAATGAAGGTCTCCTATCGAGGACATTTTCTGCATAACATTTACCCCTGTGCCTTTATAGATTCTCCTGAATTTAGATCAACTCAGATGCACAAAGGTGAAAAATTCCAGGTATGTTTTCACATGATTTTTAAGGAGATTGACTTTATTCTTTGCATGCTTGTTTCTTTGGCAGGTCACCATTATTGCAGATGATAACTGCAGATTTTTATGCTGGTCAAGAGAAAGATTAACATACTTTCTGGAATCAGAACCTTTCTTGTATGAAATCTTTAGGTATCTTATTGGAAAAGACATCACAAATAAGCTCTACTCATTGAATGATCCCACCTTAAATGATAAAGTAAGTGTTCTCTGAGTTTATTTTGTTAAATAATTCTCAGAAAGCTTAAAACTTTGCTTTGTAGAAAGCCAAAAAGCTGGAACATCAGCTCAGCCTCTGCACACAGATCTCCATGTTGGAAATGAGGAACAGTATAGCCAGCTCCAGTGACAGTGACGACGGCTTGCACCAGTTTCTTCGGGGTACCTCCAGCATGTCCTCTCTTCGTAAGTTATCCCAAAACTGATACTACTCCAGATCAGTGGTTTTCCCTCCTGTATCTTTCCACAGATGTGTCATCCCCACACCAGCGAGCCTCTGCCAAGATGAAACCGATAGAAGAAGGAGCAGAAGATGATGATGACGTTTTTGAACCGGCATCTCCAAATACATTGAAAGTCCATCAGCTGCCTTGATCAGAGAGAGAATTCAGGTTACCAAGACGGAAGGTGTCTTGAAGAGATCCTGAAAAATACCAGCACTTTTTCATGGCTTTTAGGTTATTCTGCTTTAGTGCATCCAGACTGGTGGAGTCGGAGGGAGGAAGTGAGGAAGGGTCAAGGATGGAAGAGTTCTTTCACTTACCCTTTTTATTAGTCAGCTTTTAAAGTAATTGTTTTACTGAGCCTTCTGACTATGCCTTGTTCTCTTTTGAGATATATATTTTCACAGTCTTTTCTAGATATATTATTGTTTTAACTTAACAAATCTTAGCAATCTCTCAATGCCTTTTCACTTATTTTTTTCCAAGTTATGATTCTTTTTCCTCACAGTCTTTTTTGTTCCATAGCAATGAGGTTGTCCATTTGATAATTTTAACAAACAATGTAAGTTTAAAATTGAGGCTAAGGTAACATGAAAAAGCAGGGAATCTCAAACTTTATTCCATATATACACACACACACACACACACACACACACACATACATACATACATATATATATATATATACATATATATACATACACACATACATATAATTTTTTTTTTTTTTGAGATGGAGTTTCACTCTGTCGCCCAGGCTGGAGTGTAGTGGCACATTCTCAGCTCACTGCAAACTCCACCTCCTGGATTCACGCCACTCTCCTGCCTCAGCCTCCCGAGTAGCTGGGACTACAGGCACCTGCCACCGCGCCCAGCTAATTTTTTTGTATTTTTAGTAGAGATGGGGTTTCACTGTGTTAGCCAGGATGGTCTCGATCTCCTGACCTCGTGATCCGCCCACCTTGGCCTCCCAGAGTGCTGGGATTACAGGCGTGAGCCACCGCGCCCGGCCTATTCCATATTTTTTTAATGGGACATTTTAGAGAAAGGTGTGATTTGACTGGTTTTATTTTTCTCCCAGGCCAGAAGTATTACTCCACTAGATCACCTTACTTAATTGGGCACTGTGTGGATAACTTGATAATGAACAAAACTCTCAGATTTTACTCACATTACCCTTGTATTATGCCATTTATAAACTGCTCTGAAACCTGAAGCTGGAAAGATAACAGATGGGTTTCTGAGCACGGGGTTAACCTCCAGCTAAACTCAACTTCCTTGGGATTTGGAGTCACCATGTTGTGCACACTCTGGTGTGGGAAACACTTTATGTAGGGTGGGAGGACAGGGGAGTTAAATGGCTGGGCAGGTGCCACAGGATGAGGCCACTGAAAGATCTGCTTCATTCTTTGATCTGTATTCTGAAGTTCCAGATTGTTCATCTAGAGGCAGAGACATCTCTTTTAAAAAAGTGCCAGATGCCCCAGTGCCAGAGCTGCGAACGTGAACACAGTGGAAGGCAGAGGGTTTACTACAGGCCAGGCCATGGACACCCCACCCAGGTACTGCAGTGAGGGCCTTGATTCCAGAGCTCTTTTTCCTACTGAAATCATGGTTTAGTAAACAGTGGCATTTGGCTGGTGGGAAATGCGTAACTGGTCAGTGTGTCTGGCCAGCGTGGCTGTGGCACTTGGCCAGGACGCTCCGTTGAATGAAGCTCATTGATTGGCCATGCTGGTCATGTCTATTTTGCTTCATCCACTAGAACCAACTTTGAGTCAGTCTCCTGTTACGTTAAATGGCTAAGAAAAGTTCCAAATGAAGTTGTTCTCAGGTGAACTGAGCCAAAAGAAGCAACTCTTACCATGAGGTGATTTCTGTTAGAGGAGACATATAAATAAGCTCATCTAGGGTCACCTCATTTTCCTAAATATGTTTTTAAAGCAATTATTGTAGTAATTTCATTTGAGTTAAATTTACATGCTCGGTCACTCATTGAGAAAATTTACACAGACTCTGAATCCAGTTCCTGTCATCTTCAGATGTTGGTTTATTGACATCACAGTAAAAAGGCTACTGTCGACTGGACACAGTGGCTCACACATGTAATCACAGCACTTTGGGGGGCCAAGGTGGGTGGATTGCTTAAGCCCAGGAGTTCAAGACCAGCCTGGGCAACATGGCTAAACCCCATCTCTACAAAAAAAATTAGCTGGGTGTGGTGGTACATACCTGTAGTCCCAGCTACTCAGAAGGCTGAGGTGGGAGGTTCACTTGAACCTGGGAGGTTGAGGTTGCAGTGAGCACAGATCACACCACTGCACTCCAGCCTGGGCAACAGAGTGAGACCCTATTTCAAAAAAAGGCTGCTTTCACTGTACTGCTGCAGCAGTCTCTTCAGGTAGCTAAATTAGGAGCTTGTTTTGGAGAAATGAAGCAAAGGTGAATGACAGCCTAGGCTTGAAATTATAAAGCTCTCTCAGGTTGAACTCTCTCGTGCGCTCTCGCTCTCACTTTCGCCCTGTACCTGAGAGCACAGGTGTAACTGTGATGTCATAGTGCCGAGACTACTTTCCTTTAACCATTGGGGTTAAGTTGGGCAGCCCATTTAGTTTACACGCGCATAAGACTAATTTACAAAATCACTCTATACAGTCATTAGATGTAACATCCTTCCCTGAGTAGAAAGTAATGCATGTGTTTGGAGATTATTTTCTGTAATGCTGGGAACAAACCTGTTTTAAAAGCACACTGCTAAAAGTAGGTGATATAAGACCATTTGCTGTTTTTATTAAAGTATGTGTGTGTATCAGTGTCTCAATGTGAAGATTGTAACCTCAAGATTAGGAATCTTAAAAGAGCCACTTAGCCTGAATGGGAAACGTGAGACTATTTTTAAACACACACCTCTAAGGAAGAAGCCTCCCATATAGACTTGATCTCAAAGAAGCAGATAAGAAGACAGAAAAGTGTTTTAAGTGTAAGATCTCCTATGGAGTACTTTAAATTCATTTATACAAATGAATAAGTGTATCTTTGTATAATGCATAAATACATAGATAAAAACATGTTTGCTGCCAAAGTTCCCAATAAGATGCTTCCTGTGTTTTTTGGCCTTTACTTAGCTGAATGATCAAAGTTCAGAAAATGGTCTGCAAAAGTTACTCCATATACAACCCCAAATCTACTACTTTAAATGTAACATCAACTCAGTTGTATGAATCTGGAGTGTAATATTTATATTAGAATGTATATGTCATTTAAAATATTTTGAAAGCCCTCATAAATATTTATATTTACTAAACTAATAGCATAGACACTATATAAATCCGCAGTGATGCTTATATATCTTAAATTAGTAATAATGGGTGCTATATAATTATTTTCAGTTACTATCCCTGACACTCTGGAATCTTCTCCATTTCTCCCTATCACTCAATTTCATTTTAATCATTGGACACCTTTGCGTTTTGCTGCTAACAGTGTGTGTATGTCACCCTCTTTATATCTGGTTTTCCCACTTGTCTGAAGCTCTCCTGATCTTAGAACCTGGAGCTGCAGATTCCTCCATGTCAGCTCCCATCACGGCCCCAAAGACAGAGTCACTTGGTTGCTGAGTCACTTGGTTGCTGGAAAAATCTTTGGGGAAAGCTGGTATAAGCTACACACTGACCTGTCCCCAGTGTTTCCAGGTAATGACTTGGCACTCCAGAGAAAGTTTCATGCTGTTGCGTGTGGTGGCTCCAAGCCAAGCACCTGGCATGCAGGTCAGCCCTTCCCAGCGGGCGTGGCGTCGTCCTCTTCACAGATGCCACGTTGCAGCCCCAAGGCCTCACCATTTTGCGTTTTTTAGAAACCCATTTTCTTGGTCATTTATAAAGCTGCTTTATAGATATCTTTGATCCTGGCATGCCTTGGTTTCCTCTCCCTTCCCTCTTTCCAATCCTGGTTTCCTAACCTCCTCTTGTAGTAATTCTCAACTCAACTCAAAGTCCCAAGAATTTGGAATGGTAGGATGCTGTGCGGGGAGCTCGAGGCTGAGGCATAATCACTGCTTCGGTTCTGCTCATCAGGGGACACGCTCCCTTACTCATGGCAGCCATGTTTGATTGTCACAGAGCCCCCCGAATACTCTGTCTATAGTGACACACTGTAGGTGTCATAAATTTTAAGAAACCTGCTTTTAAGTACTATTTATAGGTTTTTCTGTTATACTTGCAACCTAGTTTTAAAATACATGAGGATTTTATGAAAGCTTTATACAGACATTTATAGGAAACTCATTCTTTGATTTTAGGTGCCATTTAAATTGATAACACTTACTTTATAAAAAGATGCTTTTTGTCTGGATAGAGCCTTATAGTTTAAAATATCTTCATATATTGCCATTTGATCAAATAAATTTCTTACTTAGAAAATGTGTGTATTTTTTATTTCATTCCTCTTACAT